TTCTAGAGAGAGTCTCGCTCTGTCACCCAGGCTGGAATGCAGTGGGGAGATTGTAGCTCACTGTAACTCTTGGGTTCAAATGATCCTCCTGCCTCAGCCTCCCCAAATGCTGGGATTTACAGGCCTCAACATTTTTTGTTTTTTGGGATGGAGTTTTGCTCTTGTTGCCCAGGCTGGAGTGCAATGGCAAGATCTCCACTCACTGCAACCTATGCCTCCTGGATTTACAGGCGCGTGCCACCACACCCGGCTAATTTTTGGGTTTTTAGTAGAGACAGAATTTCGCCATGTTGACCAGGCTGGTCTCGAACTCCTGACCTCAGGCGATCCACTTGCCTTGGCCGCCCAAAGTGCTGGGATTACAGGTGTGAGCCACTGCTCCCGGTCATTTTTTTTTTTTTTTTTTTTGAGACGGAGTCTTGCTCTGTCGCCCAGGCTGCAGTGCAGTGGCGCGATCTCGGTTCACTGCAACCTCCGCCTCCCAGGTTCAAGCGATTCTCTTCCCTCAGCCTCCCGAGTAGCTGGTATTACAGGAGCCTGCGACCACGCCTAATTTTTTTTGTATTTTTAGTGAAGATGGGGTTTCACCATGTTGGCTAGACTGGTCTCGAACTCCTGACCTCACACAATCCACCCACCTAGGCCTCCCAGAGTGCTGGGATTAAAGGCTTGAGCCACGGCCCTCGGCCTTTTTTTCTTTTTATCAGCTGAATTTAAGATTCAAAACATTTTTTAATTTTATTTTTTAAATTTTATGTTTTTACTTTAACAAATATAGAAAAGTGCACACTTCATAATCTTAACAAACTCCCCACAATTCTCGATAGGAAGTGTGTGTAGGGCACAAACACATCACGCTGTAGATGGCAGGATTCTGGAAAAGAACAAAATCCTTTGAGCTCAGGCGCTGAGTCCCGCCACCCGTCTGGCAGCCCAGGCTAGGGTCCGCGCCTGCGCAATGGGAGCCGGCCGGCCAGGGAGGAAGTCGGAATGAAGGAAACCCCGCCCCTTTCCCGGCTTCCTCCTCCCCTCTACTCTACCCAGCTTGCGCTCCCCAGCCGCAAGTCGGCCGCGCTTTGCCCGTCAGCGCTTGGAGCTTTCTGCGTCGCTTCCCGCTGCGCCTGCGCGGTCCCGCCTCGCCCCACGCGCGGGCTCGCGCTTCGGTTTCCCCAGACCTGCTCGCAGCACCCTGCTGTCTTCCCGGTCCGGCCCGCTGCCCGCGGCGCCAGCACCATGGTGGGTACCGTGACGTCAAAAGGGGGCGCCCTCACATGATGGTTTTCCCCCTCTCTCCCAATAGCTCTTCTATTCTTTTTTCAAGTCCCTTGTGGGCAAGGATGTGGTCGTGGAACTAAAGAATGACCTGAGGTAGGTACCTGTTCCAACAAGTCTGTTGGGGGATTTGATTCTTCTCTCCCTCTGCCCTTGACAGCATCTGTGGAACCCTCCATTCTGTGGATCAGGTGAGATATAGCACGGGCCCCAGAATTGGTTCTAATAATAATGGTGTTCATCTTCCTTTCCTAGTATCTCAACATCAAACTAACTGACATCAGTGTCACAGACCCTGAGAAATACCCTCACATGGTGAGTTGGGGTCTGTGGAGAAGAGGAAACACGGGTGTTTTCATATTTGTCCATCTTTGTCTAGTTATCAGTGAAGAACTGCTTCATTCGGGGCTCAGTGGTCCGATACGTGCAGCTGCCAGCAGATGAGGTCGACACACAGTTGCTACAGGATGCGGCAAGGAAGGAAGCCCTGCAGCAGAAACAGTGATGGCTCCTCCTCCTCTTCCCCTCCCTCTTTCATTGGTGACCCATAACCCCAAGTCCCAGCCCAGAACCCCTAACCCCCAATACTTGAAGGGGTTTTGTTTTTTTACTAATGATGGTTTTGTGGGTTTTTTTTAAGGGATGAGTGGATGAGAGGAGTAATAGGGAACAGCTATCCTCTCTTGAGAAGGGGAGGATAAGTAGGCTGGGAAACTTCAAAGCCTTCCCAGTCCCCAGCACCTGCCTTTCTCACTACTTCTCTGGAGATGGTAGGAGAGTTTCCTAGGTCTTTCCAGGGCAGCATGTGATTCATTTGGGGATGGAAGGAATCTGTCCCGCATCGGGAATAAAATTTATGATGCAAATTTGTGTTTTGGTTCTGTTACTATGTGTTGGG